CCAGGCTGGAGTGCAGCGGTATGATCACGGCTCACTGCAGCCTCGACCTCCTGGGCTCGAGAGATCTTCCTGTCTCAGCCTCCCGAGTAGAAATGTCAGCATTTGAATGCCTCACAAGGGAAGGTGGTGTAATAAAAGGTCTATTGATTTAGATATGAACAAGTATACCCAGAGCCACACGAATGAAAGGAGGTGGCCAGTGTAGATGCAAGTCTAGGACGGTCGGTAGATTCCAAGCTTCTCTACCTGCCCAGTTAAACAAGTTCGTGGCCCCTGGCCAGCCTCTCGGTGGGGGTCTGCGACAGAACGGGTGGGATTCATTACCAGGCTAGGAGCGCAAGGCCCTCGGGCCGGGTTCAGCTTGCTGGGCTCCTGTCTTGTCTCAGCCCCCAGCACTTGCTCTGTCACCGCAGAGCACAGGCCCAGGCAACGTTTACCCAACTGAACCCGCATCCCTGTGGGAACCTTGTTCCAACAAAATCCCGTCGTTGTCTCCTTCCATATGGAACGAAAATCTCCTTCTGTACCTCTGCCCAGCTCCGCACCCCCGCCCCCTTAGAGATACGGCCTGGTCGGGTCCTGGTCCCCCCCTCGGCGGCGCTTCCACTTTTCCCAGACTGAGGGTGGGGAAAAGGAGGAGGGGGAAGAAATCAGAGGAGGAAAAGTCGGGAGGTAGGGGAGCCGGGAGACAGGAGAGGGGGAAAATAAAGAGCCTGAGACACAAACGAGAGGAAAAGACCATCACAGAAAGCTGGAAATCTCCGGAGAGGCCAGCGAGAACCCGCGCTCCCCACGGATTCCATCATTCCTTCCGAAGGCGCCTCTGCGGTGTCTCAGCCGTGCCAGGCCCCGGGGTTCCCAGGACGCGGAGGAGTGCTGGGTGCGGCCGCCTCGCCTCCCCACCCCTGGCCGCCCCTCCCCACCTCGCCCAAGGGGGCCGGAACGGCGTCGGCGCGCGGGGGCTTTTCGGAGCAGTCGAGTGGAAAATAGACTTTAACCCGCTTTGTGGCGGCCGGGGCGCCCTGAGCGCTCTCCAAACCACGGCTCCCGGCGCTCAGGCGGGCCGCTGCCAAGACCCGGCCTGGAGTCCCCGCAGAGTTGCGCGGCGCACGGACCCCGTGGCCTTGGGGCGTCAGGAGGCCCAACCCAGATCTGCGCGCCCAGGCAGCGCTCAGGCCGCTAGAATGGACCCCGGCAGCGGCGAGGAAGCGGAACTCTCTGCGGCTCCCTCTCCGCAGTGCGCCGGCAAGGTCCAGGTCCCAGCCTCCCCACCGCCGCCCGCGCCCTCCTAGGCCTCGGAGCGGCGCCTTTCTGCGGCCTCGAAGGTGGGGTGGGAAAGTTTGGGGAGTCCCGGCTCTCACAGCCTGTCGTGAGAACTGCCCCCGGGGAATTCGTCCGCCGTACGGAAAAACTGGCCGGAGCAGAGTCGTCCGCGGTTCCGCGGTCGCGGGTGGAAGGTGAAGGTCGAGGGAGGTCAGGCTGCTTCTGCGTGTCCTGACGGCTGGCGTGTTCTCTTGAGATGGGCTCGGGCTACTTGGCCAGCTTCAATTTAAGCCACAGTGTCTCCGAGGCCCTGACCTGGTCCGGCCCGCCGACACTTGAGCCCCCAGAGCCTCAGAGAAGGCGAGGGGGTGGATCTCCCAGTGCCGAGGCCCGCCGTCCTGGTCCAAGCCGGTCGCGGCACCGTGTCTGGGCACTGGAGCTGCTTCCAGCCCCGCGAACAGCTGGAGGGTGGCAGTGGGACCGCTCCGGCGGCTTCTCCCGCGCAGTGCCCCGCCTGGCCCCTTGTGAAGGGAGTGAGCGTCCCCTTTCCAGAGCTGTCCCCCGTGACATCCAGAAAACGCGAAACCTCAGGAACAAGGTCGCAGCTTCAGACCGCGGCCCAGGAGGCCGATGGTGGGTGAGTGGGAGAGTCCCGGAGAGCAGGGGGGCTGCGTGTGTTGCCGTCGGCGGCGGGGCCGCAGCCAGCGACGTGCCCCAGGACGGGCTGCTTCTGCACGGCCCCTTCGCACGCAAGCCCAAGCGGATCCGCACGGCCTTCTCGCCCTCGCAGCTGCTGCGGCTGGAGCGCGCCTTCGAGAAGAACCACTACGTGGTGGGCGCCGAGCGGAAGCAGCTGGCCGGCAGTCTCAGCCTCTCCGAGACGCAGGTAATCACCCCCGGTCGCGGCCTGCCCTGCGCTTCTCATCTGTGCCCCTCCCTCCCTGGCCCAGGTGAAGGTGTGGTTCCAGAACCGGAGGACAAAGTACAAACGGCAGAAGCTGGAGGAGGAAGGGCCTGAGTCCGAGCAGAAGAAGAAGGGCTCCCATCACATCAACCGGTGGCGCATTGCCACGAAGCAGGCCAATGGGGAGGACATCGATGTCACCTCCAATGACTAGGGTGGGCAACCACAAACCCACGAGGGCAGAGTGCTGCTTGCTGCTGGCCAGGCCCCTGCGTGGGCCCAAGCTGGACTCTGGCCACTCCCTGGCCAGGCTTTGGGGAGGCCTGGAGTCATGGCCCCACAGGGCTTGAAGCCCGGGGCCGCCATTGACAGAGGGACAAGCAATGGGCTGGCTGAGGCCTGGGACCACTTGGCCTTCTCCTCGGAGAGCCTGCCTGCCTGGGCGGGCCCGCCCGCCACCGCAGCCTCCCAGCTGCTCTCCGTGTCTCCAATCTCCCTTTTGTTTTGATGCATTTCTGTTTTAATTTATTTTCCAGGCACCACTGTAGTTTAGTGATCCCCAGTGTCCCCCTTCCCTATGGGAATAATAAAAGTCTCTCTCTTAATGACACGGGCATCCAGCTCCAGCCCCAGAGCCTGGGGTGGTAGATTCCGGCTCTGAGGGCCAGTGGGGGCTGGTAGAGCAAACGCGTTCAGGGCCTGGGAGCCTGGGGTGGGGTACTGGTGGAGGGGGTCAAGGGTAATTCATTAACTCCTCTCTTTTGTTGGGGGACCCTGGTCTCTACCTCCAGCTCCACAGCAGGAGAAACAGGCTAGACATAGGGAAGGGCCATCCTGTATCTTGAGGGAGGACAGGCCCAGGTCTTTCTTAACGTATTGAGAGGTGGGAATCAGGCCCAGGTAGTTCAATGGGAGAGGGAGAGTGCTTCCCTCTGCCTAGAGACTCTGGTGGCTTCTCCAGTTGAGGAGAAACCAGAGGAAAGGGGAGGATTGGGGTCTGGGGGAGGGAACACCATTCACAAAGGCTGACGGTTCCAGTCCGAAGTCGTGGGCCCACCAGGATGCTCACCTGTCCTTGGAGAACCGCTGGGCAGGTTGAGACTGCAGAGACAGGGCTTAAGGCTGAGCCTGCAACCAGTCCCCAGTGACTCAGGGCCTCCTCAGCCCAAGAAAGAGCAACGTG